TCTATATATATGCATCCACAGATAATGTGTAGTATTGTCTTGAAAAAAATATACATAAATGGTATACTTTGTCTCCCTCTGCGATTATTTTCACTATCATTTAGTTTTTAAGATTTATCCCTATTGACATAAATAGCTATAGTCTTTTCAATTACTGTGTTGCATTTCATTTTATAAATATACCATACATTATTCATCCATTCCTCTAAGGGTGGGCATTTATGTTGTTTTCAAGGTTTTGCTATTACAGTGTTACAACGAATATCCTTAGCTTAGCTGGTCTCCTTGTCTTATACAAATTTTACTGACCTTTCAAGATCCTGCTTTCATCCCAGCTCCTCTGGGAAAGCCTTCCCTGAATCCCCCAGCCCACAGCGGCAAAGTCTTGGTACTCAAAGTTGCTTGTGCATCTTTGGTATCATCCCACTGCCAAGCACACAGCTACGCAAAGTAAGGCACTTAAGAAATATTCGCTACACGGATGAACAAATGAATGAATGAATGGGGCAGCACCACTCCGTGATGGCTCTATTCCTTTTTAATGGACTTTGGCGCCTTGGCCCACTTTCCTTCTTTGACAGCACTGGTCCTACTCCAGAGCATTCCTCTAGCTAGCAAAGCAGTGTGTGGATGTGTGGGTGTAGGTGGCGATACAGACCTCACTGGATGAGGACCGCCTCTCCCTGCAAGTTCACGATCCCGGCAAACTCCAGTGCTTGAAGTTCAGAGTCCTACCCCACCCCCCTCACCTCCACGCCCCTTCTGCACTGGTCAAGCCAGCGAGCCGCTGCAGCCCTGATCGAGTTAAGGCTGCTGGAGAAGGATGCGGACGGGGCCAGTGACTCGTAGTAGATCCCTCCGCGCGGAGCTCGGGCCGGCGCTTCTTCCTGCGGGAAACCCCTGGGTGCCCAAGGCGGCGGGGCCGAGGCCGCGGCGACAGTGGGGCGGGGCTTGCGGTGGGAGGAGGCGGCTGAGGCGGAAGGACACACGAGGCTGCTTCGCTGCACACCCGAGAAAGTTTCAGCCAAACTTCGGGCGGCGGCTGAGGCGGCGGCCGAGGAGCGGCGGACTCGGGGCGCGGGGAGTCGAGGCATTTGCGCCTGTGCTTCGGACCGTAGCGCCAGGGCCTGAGCCTTTGAAGCAGGAGGAGGGGAGGAGAGAGTGGGGCTCCTCTATCGGGACCCCCTCCCCATGTGGATCTGCCCAGGCGGCGGCGGCGGCGGCGGCGGCGGCGGAGGAGGCGGCGACCGAGAAGATGCCCGCCCTGCGCCGCTCTGCTGTGGGCGCTGCTGGCGCTCTGGCTGTGCTGCGCGACCCCCGCGCATGGTGAGTATCGGGCTGAGGGGCGCTGTCCGCGGTACTTCTAATGTGCATTTGTTTTTATTTTTAGCATTGCAGTGTCGAGATGGCTATGAACCCTGTGTAAATGAAGGAATGTGTGTTACCTACCACAATGGCACAGGATACTGCAAGTAAGTTTTTCTCTTCATATATTTTCTTTTTGTGTTTTCATGGACTCTTCTCTTTTCCATACAGATGTCCAGAAGGCTTCTTGGGGGAATATTGTCAACATCGAGACCCCTGTGAGAAGAACCGCTGCCAGAATGGTGGGACTTGTGTGGCCCAGGCCATGCTGGGGAAAGCCACGTGCCGATGTGCCTCAGGGTTTACAGGAGAGGACTGCCAGTACTCGACATCTCATCCATGCTTTGTGTCTCGACCTTGCCTGAATGGCGGCACATGCCATATGCTCAGCCGGGATACCTATGAGTGCACCTGTCAAGTCGGGTTTACAGGTAACTAATGAGACCAAAGCCAGTGCTTTCCTGCCAGTACTGAGTTTTGTTATCCTTCCTTTAGGTAAGGAGTGCCAATGGACCGATGCCTGCCTGTCTCATCCCTGTGCAAATGGAAGTACCTGTACCACTGTGGCCAACCAGTTCTCCTGCAAATGCCTCACAGGCTTCACAGGGCAGAAGTGTGAGACTGATGTCAATGAGTGTGACATTCCAGGACACTGCCAGCATGGTGGCACCTGCCTCAACCTGCCTGGTTCCTACCAGTGCCAGTGCCTTCAGGGCTTCACAGGCCAGTACTGTGACAGCCTGTATGTGCCCTGTGCACCCTCGCCTTGTGTCAATGGAGGCACCTGTCGGCAGACTGGTGACTTCACTTTTGAGTGCAACTGCCTTCCAGGTAAGGAGCTCCCTAGTGTCCCAGGATTAGGGGGCTAGAAAATTGTTTATTGTCCCTTTTGTAGAAACAGTGAGAAGAGGAACAGAGCTCTGGGAAAGAGACAGGGAAGTCTGGAATGGAAAAGAACACGATGAGAATTAGACACTGGAAAATATGTATGTGTGGTTAATAAAGTGCTTTAAACTGAATTGACATTAACAGTAGGTGATCAACTTTACTATGTGCTTGTGCTTTTGCTTTTGATGGAGTAATTCATTGTTTTCTTATCCACCTAAATGCACCCAGCTGCCCTTGATTTTCTCTGGGCTACTGGCCTTCACAACCCTCTCCCATGTACCCTCTCTGACTTTGGGGTAACCCTCCCCTAACTTAAAGCTAGAGAATTCTGAAACTGAGGAGGGGATCCTCTGTTAATCAGTGAGCACTTTTTGATGAGCTGATAGATGATATATGAGAGACTATGCGTGGCACAATACTTTGTTACACTCTTCACTGATACAAGTGTTCTAGAGTGCACACACAACCCAAAGATAGAAATAAAAAGAGGAGCAGTGTCGGGGAGCTTGGGGCCTGGTGTTCCATGGAGAGGGAGAAAGGAACAAGCTTGGCCAATTCATTCAACTCCTTATAAAAATGATGAGGAGGCTGAAAACCAAGAATTTTGATTGGGAACAGAATACAAGCAGCTGAAGCAGATGAATTACTAAGCAACAAAGATCCTGTTTTTATACAAATATCCTTAGTACAAAAACAAAAGAAGGAAAACTGTAGGGGGGAGTAATGTGCTAAGTAAGCAGAATTGCCTCCAAAAGAAGTTGTTCTAGTTACTCTTTCAGAGTGGGAATCTTAGATTCTGGTATTGTGGATATGGTTCACATATAATGGGATTGTGTGTTTTATTTTGGAGGAATTAAAGGTCATAGTTTGGTCCTCAGTATAAAATCAACTGGTAATTTGTTCATTTCATTTGGTAAAAATGTATTGACTGCCTGCTATGTTCTAGGCACCATGCTGTGTATTTGGAATACAGCTATACAAAGCATTGTCACATAATTGAAATGAAAATTTTATATTATTTAAGTCACAAGAACAAGCTATTTAATTATATTACTTTTAGTTTCTCTTTTAATAAAGAATAGATAATGCTATCATTCTAGATACTAAATAAGTATTTTCTTAACATAATATTACTATCCACTTTATCTTGTAGAAGAAATAACTAAAATACATCTGTCTTCACTCCTGTATTTGTTTGCATTTTAAGGATTAAAGACAGAAATAGAAATGTAAACAACTTTATTTTGAAAATATTTCAACACTGCAAATATCTCTGGGTCTGATATTCTAGTAATCTAATTGGCTAGTAATTGATGTTAGTGTGATTTATTGTTGAAGGCTAAATGTGTTTTTCAGTTTCAAGAAAATTGCTTTTAATAATTGCCTAGAACAAGAGGTTGATTTGGCAGCAAGATGTTGACGGGAAGTTAGAGAAGTCAATAAAGGAAGTTTTTAGCTGAGAGAGAGTGATTATTCACTCCCATAGCCTCTGCATTGTTATCCATTAGCCACGATAAGAACCTTAGGGAATTCTGAGAGTGTGTCCAGGAAAGGATCTGTCAAACTAGAATAGTATCTCCTCCTTGAGAAAGGAAATAACCAAGGATTCCGCAGCTGAGAGGCTGCCAGGGCTAGTGAAATAGAGTAAGGAAATCTTGGCTGTCTCTTATTCTCTGGTTGTAGTTTAACGCAAGACACTTATTTACTCACTGATGGTGTGTGTGTGTGTGGGAGGGGAGATTAGCATGAGGGGTGGGAATGGGGAGATTTGATGAAGAGAAAACTAACATTTTTTTGGTGACTCAGGAACTGTGCCAGGTACTTCCATGCTTATTAGCTCAATTACACAAAAATCTTGGGACCAGGTATTATTTTTCAAGTCTTCCCACATGAAGTAACTGAAGTTTGGAGATGTTAAGTGATTCACCCAAAGTTGTACAGCTAATATGTGGTTAGGCTGGGTCCTGAAACCGAGGCAGTTTATTTTCAAAGCCTTTGCTTTGTGCATCTTACTGCGCCACATTGCACTGCACATCTGCTTCCTGAAAGCACTTTGTAGGTGTGTAAAACTTTTCGTTAAATGCTTTAAGCTGTTTGGGTTAAAAATATATGTTCATGTTATAAGAAAACCAAGACACTCCTAATTATAATCAAATAGTACTTGTTACATATCAATATGTGTGTGTGTGTGTGTGTGTGTGTGTGTGGTATATATATATATATCGCATTGTGCAGATGTTTAAAAGTAGTTACATAGACTAGTTCTTGCTTTTCAGGGTCCCATAATCTAAACCAGATGACTTCAGCTTTGGATAAATATATAGAAGGAAATTTAAAGAGAATTCAAAACAATAGATGATGCAGTGACACTGTGAATAAATGTTATTTATACAGTTTGTAAGATTTCATGCTCATTGTTCGTATGTCCCAGGTGGAGTTCAGAAAATATTCAGTTCATTTCCACAAAGGGAAATAGTGCCTAGAGATGGTTTTCTTTTAAAAAGTCCTTTTCATAATGCAGTGCCCTTCCTTCCATTGCCCTTCATTCCATTGCTTCCCATGCTTGTCAAGAGACTAAAATGTTACTTATAGTAATAGTCACTATCTCAATGTAAATAGCACCCTTATTTGATGAGAATTATTATTTCAGTTCTAAAAATGGGGAAACAAAGTCAGCAGGAGGCAAAGTAGCTTGTTAAAGTATTCTGCAACTTTCAAATGGTTGCTTCCACTGCATTTCACGTCTTGGCACTTCTAATTGAGGGTTACTCTAACCACCCTATTTAAAATTGTAACTGTCCCCCACCCCCTTAATTACTAACCCTGGTCTACTTTTTGTTTTCTTTTTCTGTAACTCTTATCTTCTTACTATATAATTTATACTATATAATTTACTTCATTATGTCTATTGTTTATTGTCTGTCTTTTCCAAATTCTACTGCCTCTTACCCTCTCCAGAATGAAAACTAGTATCTTTGTTTTTGTTTACTGATGTAACCCAAACACCTACAAACAGTGCCCAGTATATACTAGGCCCGCAAATATATATTGGCTGACTGACTGTATGGTTTAGTATCATGTCATAGTATTGAGACTGTAACTTTGGTCTTCTCATTTTCTTCTTTGTATTGTGCGTCCTAGACTTAGTTTGGCCTCTCCTTTTGTCCTTGTATACTCTAATACTGGATAAGAATTTTGGAGTCTTTTTCAACTCTGAGTCAGTGAATGCCACATAACTTAGTGACTATATTTAAATGGTTAATTTACAATTTTTTCCCTGCAAAGGATACTGTAGTCACTGTGAGTATTTTAGTATTACTGTAGGACTCAAGAGGGAATTAAAACTACAAAAATGACGCGTCTTGTATGACACAGAAAGAAATGTTTCTTCACAGAGGGAGGAGAAAAATATCTTCAAGAGAGAACTAATAGAATCAAATCAATGAACCATGTCTCATCTTTTTGGATAAGTAACTGTTAGTAATCCAGACACTTCATGAGCTTTCATTATGTAAAGTCTTTAGCAGAAGCTAAAGGAGGGGCACCAACCACAGTAATTTTAACTTAAGAACAAAATGGAGCATGAAAATAAATTATTAAATCATTTACTCCCACTATTTTTGGGTTAGGGCCAATAATGGGGAGAGAAAGAGGTAGACTAGTTTTGTGTTTGTGGCTATTTTAATAGAGTAGCACAAGTAATCAAAAAACAGTAGGCTGTTTTGAATTTACTGGCTGTCCCTTATGAGTTCACAGTTAGATTGGACTGTCCTCAATGTACTTTCTTTTTTTTCTTTCTTTCCCACATCTCTTTATTTCTCTGATTTTGTTTAAACTTCATAAAGAGCTCTCTGATCTTTCCTTTCCAAACAATGAAGGTTTATCCTTTGTAAACTACCTCTGTACTCCACAGGCTGATGATATGTGATATCCCTATATCATTAAAGTAAAGCCTAAGCACATTCTGTGGCTTTTGTGTCTACTCTGTTGTTGCTGAGCTTATGAACTATTAGAAATAACTCCCTCTTGCATTTTCACACATGGGGAATGTGATGTTCTCTTGGGTATTATGCTAATCATATTTTGGCAGGTTTCTCTGGAGCAGATGCAGAAATGATCATACCACTTTCCAGGGTGTATTATTTTAGCTCCTTTGACTTGGGCCCTAAGTCTGTTTTACCTGATGTTCCTGAAAGATGTTCCTGATGTCCTTCACTGTTCTTTCATGCTGGATGTTCTTGCCTATGCTGCCTCCTCAGCTATCACCCTCTCTTCCCCTTTTTAATGTAGAACTCATTCTTAATGATTTGTCAAAGGCACCCTATTTCACTGAAATGCCTTCTATATTCCCTACCCTCCAAGTGGATTGTAGACCTTCTAAGGTCTTTTGACATCTGCATATCTCTAGCACAGCACTTACCACGGTGATTATTTATCTGTTCATCTTTCCAAGTAGACACTCTCATTTTAACTCCCTACCCTAGTCGCCAGCATCCCCAGCATAGTGCCTGTCATAAAATGGTGCCACAATGAAAATTTGAAAAATGAATGAACGTGATAAACATAGATGAGAATCCTATATTCTACAATTTTTTAAATGTACTGAAATTATTCTTTTTGAATCCTCCTATTTATTTCTGTGACTTCTTTGGTGACAAAGTTAGAAAAAAGTGGAGGTCAGTAGGGAGATATGAAGGGACGCAAGTGGAAGCAGTGAGCCTGGGCGGGTGATGGAGTGGGAGATACGTGGCACAGGGGTCAGTGAGTTAATCTGGGCTCATTCAGAGAATGGAAGGTGTGTGCCAAGAAAACTGGTTGGATAGGGATAGGTCAGGGATTCCCTCTTGCATTCTCACACTTGGGGGCATGTGTCATTTTCTTTTCTTTTCTTTTTTTTTTTTTTTTTTTTTTTTGAGACGGAGCATCGCTCTTTCTCCCAGGCTGGAGTGCAATGGTGCTATCTCGGCTCACTGCAACCTCCACCTCCCGGGTTCAAGCTATTCTCATGTCTCAGCCTTCCAAGTAGCTGGGACTACAGGTGCCTGCCACCATGCTCAGCTAATTTTTGTATTTTTAGTAAAGATGGGGTTTCACCATGTTGGTCAGGTTGGCCTCGAACTCCTGATCTCAGGTGATCCACCTGCCTCGGCTTCTCAAAGTGCTGGGATTCCAGGCATGAGCCACCATGCCTGGCCGCATGTGTCATTTTCTTGGGTGTTATACTGATCGTATATTTGCAGGTTTGCTTTTGTGACAGACTTCTTCTGGGGGAAAAAAAGTATCCTTCTATCTTTTTACTTTTGTCCAGTTCCAGGTATCCCTGTTTTTTTCTTCACTCTTCCTTCCTTGTTCATGGGAGTTTTTCTTGAGGACTTCAAGCCCAGCTTCGGAGAATCCTGGTTGTGTCATCTCATCTCCTTTCTGCTCTCTTCTCTACCTAGCCTTTCCACCCTCACACCTCCCGGGGTCTGAAAATGGAAAGATAAGGGTGTTTCCCTGAAAGTTGCTCTTCTGTGTGGGGATGACAGGTTCTAAAGACTCTTTTCTGGTCCCTGCCCTCATTGCCATGATTAATCAGTTAAGTGGCCCGAGGTTTTGTAACAGCACAGTCTTAAAATGCTTCTCCCAAGTTTAATTTCTCTCCATTTGACCTTTTAAGGATGTGAATTGGCTTTAAGCAGTAGACTCCCTTTAGTACGGCGCTGTGAGCCTCTCAGTGAATCTGCTACATCCATTCCACCCACGGGTCTGGAAACTTGTCTGTTTACCTTTCCCTAAAAACCTAAGATATATTTTTAAGAAGTGCCTTGTAACTTTTCATATAGCCTTTCCCCTACTTTGGGTAGACTGTTTCTTACAGGAATTTGGTAGATCTTTCCAAAGAGAATTCTGTATCTCTATTTTTAAAGCATAAATCCTGTCAACTTTGGAGGAGAACTGATTTGGCTTGAGTTTTCTCAGACATGGGAACTTTTGACCTAAGTTTGTATTTTACATTGTTGAAAGGGAACTCCGGGATCCCAGAAAACATATGGACTGCAATTGGGTAAAGTTTCTGTTTCAGTACTTATTCCTACTTACTAGCCGTTTAATCTTGGTCAAGTCAGCCATGTGGCTCTCAACTTCCTCATCTGTAACATAAAAGGATTAGAGCAGACAATCTCTAACAAATGCTATAATACCACTGACAAATAATAATATTAGCTAATATGTGTAAGGCACTGTGTTTAGTGCTTTTTCCCTTAATACAATAGCTTTGAGATATAATTTATATACCATACAATTTACTTCTTAAAAAAGTACACAATTCAGTAATTTTAATAGATAGGAGTAACCATCACCACAGTCAATTCTAGAATATTTTTATACATCAGAAGAAACCCTTTACCCATTATCAATTACTCTCCATTCCTCCTAACTCCCTCCCAGCCCTAGGCAACTACTAGTCTACTTTCTGTCTTTATTTGCCTCTTCTGGACATTTCATACAAATGGAAACATGCAGCATGTAGTAATTTATGACAGCTTCTTTCACTTAGCATGAGGTTTTCAAAGTTCATTGATGTGGTAGCATTTATCAGTACTCTGTGCCTTTTTATGGCTGAATAATATTTTATCATATGGATTTACCACATTTTATCATTTTATTTATCCATCATCAGTTGATTGACATTTGAGTTGCTTCTACTTTTTGAGTATTATCAATAATTCTGTTATGAACATTCTTGTATAATTTTTTGGTAGACATTTATCTTCATATTTCTTGGATATATACCTAGGAGCAGAATTGCTGCGTCAGATGGTAATGCTGTTTAACCTTTTCAGGAACTGTCAGACTGTTCTGAAGTGGGTACATTATTTTACATTCCAACCAGCAGTGTATGAGAATTCCAGTTTATCCACATCCTCATCAACAGTTGTTATTGTCTGTCTTTTTTATTATATTCATCTGTAATGTGAAGTGTTTATCTCATTGTGGTTTTGATTTACATTTCCCTGATGGTTGATGATTTTCAACATCTTTTCATATACTTATTAGTCATTATGTATCTTCTTTGGAGAATGTCTGTTCAGATCCTTTACCTACTTTATAATTGGTTTATCTTTTTAATATTGAACTGTAATAGTTTTAAAAAAATATATCCTAAATACAAGTCTCTTATCAGATAATATGACTTGCAGATATTTTCTGTCATTCTATGTACTGTCTTTTCACATTCTTGATGATATACTTTTCAGCCCAAATGTTTTTAACTTGATGGAATACAATTTATTTTTTCTTTTGTTGCTTGTGCTTTCAGTCATATTTGTGAAAACTTTGCTTATCCCACATTACAAAGATTTACTACTTCTAAGTGATTTATAATTTTACCACCTACCTTTAGGTCTCTGATCCATTTTGAGTTAATTTTTATGTGCAAGGAGGGAGTCTAACTTGATTCTTTTACATGTGGATATTTAGTTGTCCCAGGACCATTTGTTGAATTAAGTGCCCAGAACAAGTACATCTATATATAGAGAAAGTAGATTAGTGGTTGTCAGAGACTGCAAGAAGTGGGGAATTGGAGAGTGACTGCCCATAGGTACAGGCATGCTTTTTGGCATTATGAAAATATTCTGGAATTAGGTAGTGGTGATGGTTGCAGAACTTTTGGAATATGGTAAAAGACACTGAAATATATGCTTAAAAATGGTGATTTTTGTGATATATGAATTATACTATGGAACTAATAATAACAGTAATAAAGCAAGGTGTCTTTCCACATCTCCATGCCTTGTATTTTCATTAAAAAAAAA